TTTAGTAGAGGTGGGATTTCGCCTTGTTGAGCAGGCTGGTCTCGAACTCCTGACCTCAGGTGATCCACCCGCCTTGGCCTCCTAAAGTCCTGGGATTACAGGTGTGAGCCACCGCGCCCAGCCCATGGTGCTATTTCAAGTAAAAGAAATGAGAGAATTATGAAAAAACTTTATGAAAATTTCTTGCCTCTCTCACTCTCCGCTTCCCATCTCTTCCCTCTTTCCACACTCCAGCAGGAGTTCTGTTCTGTAAATGCACATCTAATTGTATCCCTTCTGATTTAAAATCTTTGTGCAGAAAAAAGACACGTTTTCTTGACCTCTCTGGTGGCTTAAAAGATAAAGCTAGAAGCCCTTAGTTTGGAGTGCCAGTTCCTTCACACCCTAACCCTCCCCGCCCCTGCACGTAGACCCCAAACTCTAACCCTCCCTGCCTGTTGCAGCCTCCACCTGGAGACAGATCTCTTCCACCTGGAGATCCTTTGCTTATGCTCCATGGCTCAGCCCAGAGCTCACTGGCCGTTTGAAGCCTCGTCTGACTGCCACTCTTCCTCCACCCGCACCGGAATCAACTGTTCCCTCCTTAGTGTTCCCATCCCATTCAGTTTATTGAATCGAATTCAAGGCTGAATGGCGAGAGAAGCGCAGCGCCCGGCTGGCGCCCCTAGGTGGCAGTAGCGAGGCGGTGCGGCCGACCCGAGCTGTGGGTCAGGGGAAGACCAACGGAAGCCAGCCTGTGGGAGGGAAGTGAGGCTCGCTCCCTCCTCTGAACGACTCTCCCTGCTCCGCTGCTGTGTCCTGGGCCCCCGCTAGGCTCTGGAGAGTGTGCATGATGTGTGTAGGTCATCTCAGCCCACTCTGATGAGTGCTGTGAGAATTATGCCCTGGCTGATGTGGAAGCCCAGAAAAGGGACCTGGGTGGGCACAGGAGAGCCCAGAATGCTTCCTGGAGGAGAGGAGGCAGTAGCGGTGGGGAGGAGCTAACCAGGCAAAGACAATAGGGTGGGGCTTTTTAGGATACAGCCAAGCCCGGAGGTGGGAACATCGCAGTGTTCAGAGAACATCGTGTGTTCAAAGAACCACGTGGGTTCTTTAGGGACAAGAAGGCTGAGATGGGTAGTGGTGGCAGGAGTGCTCAGGTGTCCACTGGGCAGAGGGCTTGGCTGTTACCCTGCAGGTAGGCCAGGGGTGGCTACTGAGCAGTTTTAGTTTGAATTTACTTGCTCTTTTTCTCTTGGCAGATTTTTGAAAAATACAATGTCTAATGGTTATGAAGACCACATGGCCGAAGACTGCAGGGGTGACATCGGGAGAACGAATTTGATCGTCAACTACCTCCCTCAGAACATGACCCAGGATGAGTTACGAAGCCTGTTCAGCAGCATTGGTGAAGTTGAATCTGCAAAACTTATTCGGGATAAAGTAGCAGGTAAAGAAATGGAGGCGTTTTAGTAAACCGGGGCTTACCAATGTCTTCATGTTCTCTTGCACAGGACACAGCTTGGGCTATGGCTTTGTGAACTACGTGACCGCGAAGGATGCAGAGAGAGCGATCAACACGCTGAACGGCTTGAGGCTCCAGTCAAAAACCATTAAGGTAAAGGGATCTGATCACCACCGCATCCATTCTACTAATCTCGGAAAGTGGTTGTGTTCCCAAGGTGTCGTATGCTCGCCCGAGCTCAGAGGTGATCAAAGACGCCAACTTGTACATCAGCGGGCTCCCGCGGACCATGACCCAGAAGGACGTAGAAGACATGTTCTCTCGGTTTGGGCGGATCATCAACTCGCGGGTCCTCGTGGATCAGACTACAGGTACCAGAGGGGCCCCAGACGCGTGGGGAGGGCCTAACTCCGTTTTTGTTGATTTGTTGAAAAGGTTTGTCCAGAGGGGTTGCGTTTATCCGGTTTGACAAACGGTCGGAGGCAGAAGAGGCAATTACCAGTTTCAATGGTCATAAACCCCCAGGTTCCTCTGAGCCCATCACAGTGAAGTTTGCAGCCAACCCCAACCAGAACAAAAACGTGGCACTCCTCTCGCAGCTGTACCACTCGCCAGCGCGACGGTTCGGAGGCCCCGTTCACCACCAGGCGCAGAGATTCAGGTGGGTCGGGAGGGTGCGCGCTCCTGAAAGCCCCGTGGCCTGACGCTTGCTCTCTGTCTGCCAGGTTCTCCCCCATGGGCGTCGATCACATGAGCGGGCTCTCTGGCGTCAACGTGCCAGGAAACGCCTCCTCCGGCTGGTGCATTTTCATCTACAACCTGGGGCAGGATGCCGACGAGGGGATCCTCTGGCAGATGTTTGGGCCGTTTGGTGCCGTCACCAATGTGAAAGTGATCCGCGACTTCAACACCAACAAGTGCAAAGGGTTTGGCTTTGTGACCATGACAAACTATGAAGAAGCCGCGATGGCCATAGCCAGCCTGAACGGCTACCGCCTGGGGGACAAAATCTTACAGGTTTCCTTCAAAACCAACAAGTCCCACAAATAACTCGCTCATGCTTTTTTTTGTACGGAATAGATAATTAAGAGTGAAGGAGTTGAAACTTTTCTTGTTAGTGTACAACTCATTTTGCGCCAATTTTCACAAGTGTTTGTCTTTGTCTGAATGAGAAGTGAGAAGGTTTTTATACTCTGGGATGCAACCGACATGTTCAAATGTTTGAAATCCCACAATGTTAGACCAATCTTAAGTTTCGTAAGTTATTTCCTTTAAGATATATATTAAACAGAAATCTAAGTAGAACTGCATTGACTAACCAGTCCCTCTGGATGGTGGTGAACCTGAAGCATGCTTTAACCTCTAAGACTGTCTAACACGCGTTTCATTCAATGTCTCCACAGACTGGGTAGCAAAAAAATCACCTTTTAGTTTTAGTTTTTAATCTAAAGATGTTAGACAGATGCTGAGTGTGCGTTTTCTCAACCGCTTCAACATTGTAAGCGATGTATGCTTTGGTTGACAGGAAGTTCCTTTTCCAGGCAGGTCCCGTTGCCACCTCCTGCTCACTCAGTCCCGGGCTCTGCCGAGTGGTCCTGGGAATGGCGGCGGGCCCGTCCAGCGTGGGCCACCACTGGGGCCGGGGGCCACGGGCTGCATGCTGGGCGGGCCCTCCAGAGAAGGACACAAACGTGTTTCGTAAGCCCAGGCACCAATGGGAATGGACCAAAGAGTTTCAGGGAAACTCCAGTATATTCCAGAGTCAGATCTAAGCTCCAGGCACGCCTGAAGATGTGTTGCTACTCTGACATCCCGAGTTTCTGTCCACACATTGCATGCACAGCGCCCCACACATTGGATACTGTTGTTCACGATAATTTCTCCCGTTTTCCAGAGCATTTAACATAGCTTGGAGGCGTAAAATGGCTCTGTATTTTAATAACACAGAAACATTTGAGCATTGTATTTCTCGCATCCCTTCTCGTGAGCGCTTAGACCTTTTTCTATTTTAGTCGGATTTTGTTTTGGAATTTTGCTTTTGTATGAACACTCAGCAGAAAAGTACTTACTTCTTGCCAGTTATCTATTAACCAAAACCTTTGATTTGTAGTTTTAAAGATTAACCCTCAAAGTTCTCTTCATAACTGCCTTGACATTTTGGGTTGTTCTGTTCTGTTAATTTTCTTTTGCTTTTTTGTGTTTTTTGTTTGTTTTTACTTTTGCATTTAAGACCATTAAATTTGATTTTGTTTTGCTCGAATTTTGTTTTGTTTTTTATTTTACCTTTTCTTTCTTTTTGGCTAGGGAAGGTGCAGGTGGCCCAGCATTCAGGGAGGAGTCGTAAGATCTTAAGAAACCAATCCTTGCCTCAAGCAAAAGCATTTCTGAATCTGTGACGCAAGAATGTGCAGTTACAGGCTGGTGGCTTTTAAACCAGGAGCCCGGAGGAAGGGTGAAAGAGAAAGCCTGTGAAATAGGCAGGGCCAGATCACCCAAAACTCCTCAGGACTGGGATCTGGCGTTTATAAATAACTAGTTTACAGAGAGAATCACAAACAGGATAACTTAGTACCAGCAGTTTTTAACCTTGACGTGAGACTAAAACGTGACCGTAGGCTGTTTTTTAGTTATTGCTCTCATGAGATGATGGCTGTATTTATCTGTTTATTTATACCTATTTATGTATTTATTTATTGAAGTGTGAAATTGAGCAATAGGCAGGCACCACCGTCCCCAGAGCAGGTCAGCGTCTCGAGAGGCCCCTGGACAATTGAGGATGCCCATCCCCTCCCCTTTCCCTGATCTTTTACTGAGGGGCTGTGTGCGCGATCCTTGCAAATTGATGATGTTGCCATCCGTACCCAGGCTGTGTCTCATAAAAGTCGGCCTGGTGCCAGAGAGGACCTCCTTTCTCCCACAGAATCCCAGATCCTCAGGAAAAGCCAAAACCGAGGCCCATTGCCCGGATTCGACACAAAAGAGGGTCCCTGCTCTGTTGCCCGAGAGCAGTCTGCATCCTGGGACCAGAATGCTTTCCTGGAAAAAGAAGCCTTTCAGGTTTCCCTGGGCCAGCATCTTCTGATGGAAGGTGGGAGCCAACACCCTTCTGATGGAAGGTGGGAGCCAACACCCTTCTGATGGAAGGTGGGAGCCAACACCCTTCTGATGGAAGGTGGGAGCCAACACCCTTCTGATGGAAGGTGGGAGCCAACACCCTTCTGATGGAAGGCGGGATTCCCGCTTCTGAAACTCCCCCTGGAGTCTCACTCCCACACATGCCCATAGCTAGCATTCAACAGAGAACTCTGTCTTAAGCTTCAACTGTGAAAATGATGACGGGCTTGTAGCACCTCAGCTTCTTTCCTCGCCCCCTTTTATCTGAATCCTATCAATTATTCTGATGCTGGGACAGGTGAGAAGAAACTGTGAAGTATATGAGCCTTTGAAAGTTCCCTGAAGTTTCTCAGTTCAGGAACATTCTCATTGTATGTGGTCTCCGCTGTTTGAACAGCCTTCTAGCTAAAAAATTCCAAAGCCTTTATTTGGGAGTCTTAGCTTGCAAGCTTGTGGAAGGATTTAGCTTAACAACTGTCACTCCTGAAAAGCAATCTCTGTTCCATCAAGGTTCTAGTTGCTGGCCCTGTGTCCTCAAAGTTCATTACATCTTATCAAGGCCTGTTTGCAAAGGGGAGATCCCTTTTCTTAAAAAAGGCTCAACCCAAAAGAAACCATTTCTTAAAAAATTTTACATAGATCAGTTGTATTTCTATTTAGCAAAAATGAGTGCTCTGCTTTTATTTGGGAATTTCGATGAAAAAGCGTTCAGAGTAGATAATGTTCATTTATCAAAAATCTGGTTTGGGAAATACCAAAGAGGCTTTGATTGAATTCCCTTTTGACCCGTGTGTAACTTCCTCTGGTAGTTAGACCCCAGGCAGCTCCGAATTTGTGAACCTGCTTCCTGATGAATTCTCCCTTGTTCCCCCTTGGCTCTGCCATTATTTCGTTTTCAGTGTAATTTGCCAAGCCGCAGTTTTCTGTGCTGGCTGTGCCTCTAGTCGCAGCTCTGTGACTGATTCCCTCCCGGGTGCTGAGTCCCCTCCCCGGCCACCATCCTGCGTGAATATCCTGAAATTCATGGGCTTCCTCGGGGGCCCGCCCGCAGGTGGTGCTGGGTGGGTTCCGCCACCTTCTCCTGGAAGGTGAGCCTTTTCCTGGCCAAGGGCAGCTGCCTTAACCTCTGAGAGTCTGCGCTTGGCCTTAGTCCTGGAGACCCAGCCTCCAGGGACTGAACCGTGCTGCTGTTGGGAGCCAAGACCGGCCCTTTGGAGCCGGCAGCCCAGGGGTCCCTGCTGGATCAGAGAAATAGAAGCACCCGAAGACGGTTAGTGGCAATTCCTTGACCCGGTTTGCTTCCAAATGAAGGCCATTTGTCCACCAGGCATTGAAAAGACATGACTTACCCAGTCCGGCATCGGACTTGAAAAATCGAAATTGACATCACTCAGCTGTTACATTTCACATCCGATTCAGCCCCCTTTTATTTCCATGTGCTTTTCGCAGCCTTCCTGTGTTGGATGAAAGAGAATAAGAATTCAGCTGACAGGAGGCCTCTATCCTGTCCCTCCACCCCACCCTCCACCTCAATCCCCTCCCATCTTCCCCAGACCTACCTCACCTACTAGGACCTGAGGCAGCTCCTTAGCAGAGACCCCTGGGGTTTAGCTGACTCTGGGGGTCAGGGGTTCCTGTCCCCAAACTTCGCAAGACAGCCCTGAAGTCACAAGTGCTTTCTTTTAAGTGGCATTGGCAATTGGCGTGTAATGATGGCAGTAGAATCTGAATCTCGGATCCCAGGCAGGGTTCACATTTCCAAACCTTTTTGATTTCCCCTGACCTCTAATGGCTGGATCCTATTTTTCTACAACCTTTCAGTGACATCGTTCAGGTTTCTTTCTTGGCCATTTAAAAAAACAAATTTTTTTTTTCTCACTTGTAAGTCACCGCCAGTACCTAAGTTAGGCTAACGGAGACTTTGACAGGACTGGATTTTTCTTCCACCAGAAGAGAAGCCTTTTCCGTTGGTTTGGGGCCACCTCTTTGACCATGACCATGTGATGTTCCGTTTACAGTGACTTGCTTTGGGGGAGGGGAGGCTCTCTTAACCGATTCCCATGTTGTACAGTAGATGGTTAGACCTTTTGTATATTAGTGTGTTTTAAGTTATTGATTTGTTTTATATAAAATAATTTATTTTTCAGGTGCCATTTTTCATTTTAACTTTGTTTTTACATGGGTTTGTTTTCAATAAAGTCTGACACTGGTGTCCAAAAGTCAACAATAAAATGAATCCCATTGTGTTCTTTTGAAGATGCCTATGTAACTTTTAAGCTTTTTAAATTATTTTCAGAAAAAAAAAAAGAAAAGCCCTTATCAGTTTTCCATCAGCCCATTGCCTTTTTATTTTTTTTTTTTAATCCTTGTGAATAAATGTTCTTTAGTGTTTTAGGAGGAAAAAGCAAACCTAGATTTTGATAACCCAGAAGACTTCAGATTAATAAAGAAGCTTTGAAAGAAGACCATTTTTCAAAATTTTAGTGAAGTGTGAATATTTTTTGTCAATGGCTTTCTCAAAGAGAATGAAACTTTTGCACCATTTTCAGAGTTTTTATAGAGATGCCAAATTGATATATTTACATGTAATGGAAACATGAAAAAGTTTTATTAAACAATTGTTCATAGCTGTGTAGACATTTTAATTCAGTTTCCAAAGCTCTCAAAAAATCGTATTTTTGAAGTACGGAGTGATGCGGTTTGGGGCGTGGCTTACAGTTCCAACGACTCAATTGTCCCGATACTCAGTTCTTTCTACAGGTATCAGGTTCGTGTTAAACGCTGTATGTTAACTATGACTGGAATTCTGTGATATTTTGGTAATAAATGAAGTGGGATCATTGCGATGTGCTGGTGTAGGGGTGATGGTGTATGACTT